GCTGAGTCCGAAAAGAGAGTCAGCGAAGGGAGATAGGGGTGGGGCCGTTTTATAGGATTTGGGAAGGTAATGGAAAATTACAGTCAAAGGGGGTTGTTCTCTGGTGGGCAGGGGTGAATCTCACAAAGTACATTCTCAAGGGTGGGGAGAATTACAAATAACCTTCTTAAGGGTGGGGAAGATTACAAAGTACATTGATCAGTTAGGGTGGGGCAGGAACAAATCACAATGGTGGAATGTCATCAGTTAAGGCTGTTTTTACTTCTTTTGTGGATCTTCAGTTACTTTAGGCCATCTGGATGTATACCTGCAAGTCACAGGGGATGCGATGGCCTGGCCTGGGATGCGATGGCCTGGCCTGACAACTATTACCTATGTTATGTTTATTATTTTAAGCTTTATTATTACTATTTTATTTATTTTATTTTATTTTCCTTCCACACACCCGTTTCCACCCTGGAGAGGCCAGATGAGCCAGACTCCAGGGAGGCCTAGAAGTGGGCAAGGGGAAACGGGAAAGGAGGAAGATGGTATGGGTGTGCCTGGTTAGGGGTGGGAGTGCTGGACGGAGTTCGGGACAAGAGGGGCTCTGCAGCCATTGGCACACAATGCCTGGGAGTCCCTGCTGGTGCTGGGATCATCCCAGTGAGCCCTGGGAGGGAACTGAAGACCCCCAATTACCAATGCATCTGTTTTCAAAACCGACGGGGGGAAGGACATGCCTAGGTTCAAGGATACGTGCAGGCTTGGATGACTCCGGGCCATTAGGGAGCCTCCGGAGCACCTTGATCCTCAGACGGGCCTGATGAAACGAGCATCTGATTCAGCAGGCCTGGGTTCGGGCCCGAGAACCTGCGTCTCCCGCGAGTTCCCGCGAGGCAAGTGCTGCAGGTGCGGGGCCAGGAGCTAGGTTTCGTTTCTGCGCCCGGAGCCGCCCTCAGCACAGGGTCTGTGAGTTTCATTTCTTCGCGGCGCGGGGCGGGGCTGGGCGCGGGGTGAAAGAGGCGAAGCGAGAGCGGAGGCCGCACTCCAGCACTGCGCAGGGACCGGTGAGTGTCGCTTCTGGGGGCAGCGCCCAGTAACCGCGCTAGGAGCGCGGAGAAGGGCATTGGGAGAGCGGCGTTCGTGGCGGAGACTAGCGCTCCGGAGCACGGGCACGACGGGGGCACCTTCTCGGCTGCTAGTAACTAACAATAATAATAATCATAATCATAGAGGGCTCCTAAAATGGCTGTGTCATCTTTCAGCCTTGGACCGCAGTTGCCGGCCAGGAATCCCAGTGTCACGGTGGACACGCCTCCCTCGCGCCCTTGCCGCCCACCTGCTCACCCAGCTCAGGGGCTTTGGTAGGTAGCAGTGCATTTGGTCTAAAGGGCAAAACCCTGGATGCCACCTTTACCCTCACTGCAGGAATTCTGTGGCCACACTGCGAGGAGATCGGTTCTGGGTCGGAGGCTACAGGAAGACTCCCACTCCCTGAAATCTGGAGTGAAGAACGCCGCCATCCAGCCACCATTCCAAGGTAAGGCAGAAATGAAGTGGGCCGTTGGGTTCGGTCTTACTTGTACACTTTGCTTGATTTCAAGGAGGTGCAGGAGAACAGCTCTGTGATACCATTTAACTTGTTGACATTACTTTTATTTGAAGGAACGTATATTAGAGGTAAGTTGGTGCATGCTATTTTCTGTAACATTATCTGTTCAATAGGCATCTGCTTTATTTTAAGCTTACTTTGCAAAGAAGGAAGATGGTTGTTTCCGAAGTGGACATCGCAAAAGCTGATCCAGCTGCTGCATCCCACCCTCTATTACTGAATGGAGATGCTACTGTGGCCCAGAAAAATCCAGGCTCGGTAAGTTGCTCTCTGAAAGTCGCTATCCATGTCATGAAGAATTCTCCATTTTTGTTTCCTCCAGGTGGCTGAGAACAACCTGTGCAGCCAGTATGAGGAGAAGGTGCGCCCCTGCATCGACCTCATTGACTCCCTGCGGGCTCTAGGTGTGGAGCAGGACCTGGCCCTGCCAGCCATCGCCGTCATCGGGGACCAGAGCTCGGGCAAGAGCTCCGTGTTGGAGGCACTGTCAGGAGTTGCCCTTCCCAGAGGCAGCGGTAAGAACTTACATTCTGTGTTAGTCTGCTCAAGTGGAGCACTGATGTGGGCGTGGCCTCCTAGGGATCGTGACCAGATGCCCGCTGGTGCTGAAACTGAAGAAACTTGTGAACGAAGATAAGTGGAGAGGCAAGGTCAGTTACCAGGACTACGAGATTGAGATTTCGGATGCTTCAGAGGTAGAAAAGGAAATTAATAAAGGTGAGTACCCCCTGTTTGGATGCCTGGTCAAGTTTGGGTTTGATTTTCCCTGTCTCTTTTCTAGCCCAGAATGCCATCGCCGGGGAAGGAATGGGAATCAGTCATGAGCTAATCACCCTGGAGATCAGCTCCCGAGATGTCCCGGATCTGACTCTAATAGACCTTCCTGGCATAACCAGAGTGGCTGTGGGCAATCAGCCTGCTGACATTGGGTATAAGGTCAGACTTCAGACCCATTCTGACCTTGGCCGCTCACGAGTCACCTCCTCTCATTTCCTTACAGATCAAGACACTCATCAAGAAGTACATCCAGAGGCAGGAGACAATCAGCCTGGTGGTGGTCCCCAGTAATGTGGACATCGCCACCACAGAGGCTCTCAGCATGGCCCAGGAGGTGGACCCCGAGGGAGACAGGACCATCGGTGAGAGTGGGGGAGCCCCACTGTGCTCAGTGACGTTCTCTCCCCAAATACATCTGGCTCGCAGGAATCTTGACGAAGCCTGATCTGGTGGACAAAGGAACTGAAGACAAGGTTGTGGACGTGGTGCGGAACCTCGTGTTCCACCTGAAGAAGGGTTACATGATTGTCAAGTGCCGGGGCCAGCAGGAGATCCAGGACCAGCTGAGCCTGTCCGAAGCCCTGCAGAGAGAGAAGATCTTCTTTGAGAACCACCCATATTTCAGGTGCGCTTGCCTGGGTTTCATCATGGATCAGTAAGGTGGAAATCGGTCCTGTGTTCTCTTCTAGGGATCTGCTGGAGGAAGGAAAGGCCACGGTTCCCTGCCTGGCAGAAAAACTTACCAGCGAGCTCATCACACATATCTGTGTAAGCACGGGCAGAGCTGTGGGTTCTCTAAACATTTCCATTATTTTCTCTCCATTTTCCTCAGAAATCTCTGCCCCTGTTAGAAAATCAAATCAAGGAGACTCACCAGAGAATAACAGAGGAGCTACAAAAGTATGGTGTCGACATACCGGAAGACGAAAATGAAAAAATGTTCTTCCTGATAGATGTGAGTGTTGCCAGCTGCATGGAGCTGGAGAATCCACTTATACTGATGTTTTTCTTCTTGACAGAAAGTTAATGCCTTTAATCAGGACATCACTGCTCTCATGCAAGGAGAGGAAACTGTAGGGGAGGAAGACATTCGGCTGTTTACCAGACTCCGACACGAGTTCCACAAATGGAGTACAATAATTGAAAACAATTTTCAAGAAGGTGAGTGTCTTAGTCCCTTCTTTTGGGCTGCTGGCTTAAACAGTAGAAATTTATTTTCTTACAGTTCTGGAGGCTGGAAGTCCAAGATCAAGATGTTGGTGGAGCTGGTTCCTTCTAAGGCCTCTCTCCTTGCCTTGCAGATGGCCTCTTCTCATTGGGTCCTCATGTGGTTGTCCCTCAGTGTGTGTGTCCTCATCTCCTCCCACAAGGACACTAGGCAGATGGGATGAGGGCCCACCCTAGTGACCTGATTTCAATTTAATTACCTCTTTGCCTGTCTCCAAACACAGTCAGATTCTGAGTTTCTGAGGGTTAGGACTTCAACATTGGAGTTTGAAGAGGTCACAACTCAAGCTCAGCCCGTAACACCAAGTCCTGGAATATTTCCAGCCACAGACAGGCACAGAGTGCTGGTCCACAGCACCCCATGGATGAACCTTGAAAATGTCATGCTGAGTGAAAGAAGCCAGCCACAAAGGCCACACGGTCTATGATTCCATTGATAGAAAATGGCTAGAACAGGCAAACCCAGGCAGGCAGAAAGCAGAATAGTGGCTGCCAGGGGCTGGGGAGGGAAAAGTGGGAAGTTATCACTGATGGGTGATGGATGTGGGGTTTGGGAGTTATGTCTGGGGATGGTCGCACAACTTTGTGAATATACTAAAATTCACTCACCCATACACTTTTTTTTTTCTTTTTCTTTGGAGACAGGGTCTCACTCTGTTGCCCAGGCTGGGGTGCAGTGGCTCAGTCTCGGCTCACTGCACCCTCTGCCTCCCAGATTCAAGCGATTCTCCTGCTTCAGCCTCCACCTCCCTAGTAGCTGGGATTATAGGCACCTGTCTAATTTTTGTATTTTTAGTAGAGATGGGGTTTCACCATGTTGGCCAGGCTGGTCTCGACCTCCTGACCTCAGGTGATCACTGGCCTCAGCCTCCCAGAGTGTTGGGATTACGGGCGTGAGCCACTGTGCCTGGCCTGAACCATATATTTTTAACAGAGTGAATGTTATACTATGTAAATGACATCTCAATTAGAAAAATCCTTATGGGAAAATATTTCCTGACTAAAAAAAGTGTTCTAGATTACCACTCAAAAAGGAACTCAAACCCTCTGAACTTCTGATGGGGCTAACTCTCTCTAGTGTGGATTGTTGGGAGTACAAATCATTCCAAAAGTTTAAAGAAAAATGCAGCATCTTACACAGTGAACAGTGCTACTGTATCACATTCATACAAGTTGATGTGCCTGGTTTACTCTGTTATCCCATTTGACTTGTAAACACTTTCTACACATGGCAATACTTTCGACACATGAATATGTGATGTATTGTTAATTCCAGAAAGTGTTCATGCTCATTTCTAATGGGCATGCAGTTGAGGGCAAGGAGTGTATTATGGTACAATTTCTTTGGTAAAACTAAAATTGGATTCACAAAACTTCATACTCGAGTACGTTTTTAAGAAGGGGTCTTGGCCGGGCACGGTGGCTCACGCCTGTAATCCCAGCACTTTGGGAGGCCGAGGCAGGTGGATCATGAGGTCAGGAAATTGAGACCATCCTGGCTAACACGGTGAAACCCCGTCTCTACTAAAAATACAAAAAAATTAGCCGGGCGTGGTGGCGGGTACCTGTAGTCCCAGCTACTTGGGAGGCTGAGGCAGAAGAATGGCGTGAACCCGGGAGGCAGAGCTTGCAGTGAGCTGAGATCACGCCACTGCACTCCAGCCTGGGTGACAGAGCGAGACTCTGTCACAAACAAACAAATGAAAAAAAAGGGTCTTACTCGAAGTTTCTGCGTATGTGGGTTCCTGGCATCGTACCTGGCTCTGCACTCCCCTTCCTGAGATGACTAAGGAAAATTATCTTCAGATCTGGTTTTGTGTGTGTGTGTGTGTGTGTGTGTGTGTGTGTGTGTGTGTGTGTGTGTAATCCCTGGATATTTTTAGTTTACCAGTTAGATTTGATTTGATACCACTTTTTCTTGCCATTTATATTTTCAGAAAATTTAGAATGGTATTGTGTTTAGAAAAATGTGCAAGATTATTTTTGTAAAATAATTTAGAGGGTTTTTTTTCCTGCTATAGGCCATAAAATTTTGAGTAGAAAAATCCAGAAATTTGAAAATCAGTATCGTGGTAGA